CTCTGTAGCTTCAGAAGTTTTTAAGGCAGAGTCACTTCACTTTGGGTATGCAGCCCCATGAGTGAAGTAGACATGTGAACAATCATAGTTCAGGATGGTCGATGCCAAAGAAGAGTTATTAAACGCTATAAGGACACGGAGATGGGTGTGTCTGCTCAAAGAATCAGGGAAGGTGTTGCGAAGGGGTGACATTTGAGATGTGTCCTAAAAGATACAGGAATTTGCCAGTGAAATGGAGAGAAGGGCCTTTCAGGTAAAGACACGTTTTCAGGGAATGTATTAATAACTGAATGTGGCTGGAGCATAGAATGTGTGTGAAAGCATGGCCAGAGATGAGACTAGGAAGACCATGTTAGGAACCTGGTTGTGAAGGACCTTGCTAAGGAGTTTGGACTGAATCCTTAGCTGAGAGAGGCATTCAAGATCTTCGAGAAGGGGAGTATGTGGTGGAGGTTTAATTTCTAGGAGATAAATGGATGTTCTTTGGAAGGAGGGTAGACTGAAGACCAGAGAGGTAATGAGGATCTGAACTAAGGCAGAGACTGTGGGCACTGAGCAGAGTTAGAAGTAATGAGGATCTGAACTAAGGCAGAGACTGTGGGCACTGAGCAGAGTTAGAAGTAATGAGGATCTGAACTAAGGCAGAGGCTGTGGGCATTGAGTGGAGTTAGAATTTGCAGGTGTTGATTATTGACATTGTGAGTGGCTTAGGGGGAGTTTTTTAAATTTCTGGTTTGGGGTGGTGTCTGTCAAAGAGGTTTAAAAAAGTGAAAGGAAGTCTGGGCGTGTTGGCTCACGCCTGTAATCCCAGCACTTTGGGAGGCCGAGGCGGGCGGATCACGAGGTCAGGAGATCGAGACCATCCTGGCTAACATGGTGAAACCCCATCTCTACTAAAAATACAAAAAATTAGCCGGGCGTGGTGGCGGGCGCCTGTAGTCGCAGCTACTCGGGAGGCTGAGGCAGGAGAATGGTGTGAACCCGGGAGGCGGAGCTTGCAGTGAGCCGAGATCGCACCACTGCACTCCAGCCCAGGCAACAGAGCGTGACTCCGTCTCAAAAAAAAAAAAAAAAGTGAAAGGAAAATGAGGGGAGAATTCTCATTGATAATAAGGGCGAAAAGGTTTTTTTGGCAGAGTAATAGAGTTTTGGAAACCATTGCAAAGCTGTCAAGTGTGGTGTAGTTTTTGGTTAAGGAAATCAGAGGTGTCAGCAGACATAAAAGACAGGGGAAAACATGGGAAGTGTCCTACCTATAGTGTAGAAAAAGCACAACTATCTATGTCAGAGGTCGACAGACTGTGGTCCATAGGTCAAATCTGGCCCACGATCTGTTTTTGTAAATAACGTTTTATTGGAACATAGCCACACTCATTTATTTATATATTGTCCATATCTTCTTTTGTGGTACCAATAGCAGAGTTGAGTAGTCGTGACAGAGATGTGTTGTGTCAGCTCACAAAGCTGGAAATACTCTTTACAAAAACATTTGCCAACCCCTGATCTATGTGTTTGAGTGTTGGATGTTCAACCTCTAATTTGCCATCCAATGTCTATATGATGATAGAGAATGAATAAACGTCTTGGCTCTGCCCTTTGGGCTGGATTACCCATGCTCTGTGTACCTGCAGCATAACACAGACCCCTGAATATTTATATCAGTCAGTGATGGCAAGGTCTATTGTTCTGGAGTGTACTGTGTGGTAACTGTGGTAGTGCCAGCTTTACACGGATTAGATAATGCTCGGGCTTGTTTTGCCATTTTTTTTATTGGGTTGTCTTTTACAAAAGATTTATTTATATATTCTGATTATTAATCCTTTGTTGTTGGTAGATATTACAGATGTCATTTCCCAGTTTCTTGCTTATTTTAATTTTTTTTTTTTTTTTTTTGAGATGAAGTCTTGCTCTGTCGCCCAGGCTGGAGTGCAGTCGTGCCATCTCAGCTCATTGTAACCTCCGTCTCCCAGGTTCAAGTGATTCTCTTGCCTCAGCCTCCCAAGTAGCTGGGACTACAGGCATGTGCCACCACACCTGGCTGATTTTTGTGTTTTTAGTAGGGATGGGGTTTCATCATGTTGGCCAGGCTGGTCTCAAACTCCTGACCTCAAGTGATCCACCCGTCTTGGCCTCCTAAAGTGCTGGGATTACAGGTGTGAGCCACTGCGCCTGGCCTGTTGCTTATTTTAAAACATCTGTTTTAAGGTGTCATTTGTTAAAAAGTTCTGAATTTTAGTATCAACTTTATCAATCTTTTCCTTTAAGATTTGCAGTTATTCTTTGTTTTGAGGCAGGGTCTCGCTCTGTCACCGAGGCTGGAGTGCAGTGGTGCGATCTCGGCTCACTGCAGCCTCAACCTCCTGGGCTCAAGCAACCCTCCCACCTCCCATGCCAGTTGAGACCACAGGCATGCGCCACCATGCCCTGCTACTTTTTGCATTTTTTGTAGAGGCGGGGTTTCGCCATGTTGCCCAGGCTAGTCTGGAACTCCTGAGCTCAAGCAGTCCACAAAGTGCTGGGATTACAGGTGTGAGCTACTGTGCCCAGCCTGCAATTATTCTTTATATTCTGGAATACCTACTGTTGTTTTCAATGGTTAGATCTTTAATGTATCTGGAATGGATTCTTATGTGTAGTGTAAGGTCGGGTCCAGTTTCATTTTTTTTCCCTATGTATAACCAGTGATCCCAGCATCATTTATTGAATGGGGCTTGCTTTCAAATTGTGAGCTCTTTTTGGTGGAGTCTGTCTCAGGTCCTTATTAAGCACTGCTGCTTGCTGATTGTGTGACCTTGGACAAATAAAACCTCATTGCGCCTCAGTCTTTAAGGATAATAGTAATCTCATAGGGTTTTGTGAGGATTAAATGAGTCAATATACATAACGTGTAAAACAGTGCTTGGCACCTAGAACATGCTCAATAAATATTAGCTGTACTTTAGCACTACTGTTCATTTCTGATTCCTCAGCACCTGGTACAGAGCAGGGGCTCATTTTGCTCAATTAAATTGCCAAATTAATTTGGTTTTCAGGTCAATCAGAATGGTGAGAGTTGGGCTGAGTGTTGCAGGAGATGCTTCCAAGGAGCTACTTAGTTTTAGGGGCTGCCTTAGATTATCTGCTAGGATAGAACTCTTCTCACGCCATCACTTTTGCAGAGAACTTCTGTAGCAGAGGTTGCAAACTGGCAACCTGTGGTTGGATTTGACCTGTATAAGTATTTTGTTTGGTTTACACAATATTTTTAATGTCTTAAAAATGTACACAGACCTCTGAGTTTCTGACTTAACCTTGAAAAATTGGAAGATCTGTCAACAGCAAGCCCATATTCATTTATAGCGGTAACCAGCTGAAACTTTTAGGTGAGATGTGTTTCCTAGTTCTCCATAGTCTGTCTTCCTCTTGCCCTTTTTCTTTTTTGTTTAGGTCCTGGGAGGAATGGAGAGGGGTCCCACTGACTAACTTTTCTGAGAGTGGTCAGAGAGTTCTTAAGCAGGTCTGTTGATTCTGTAGAATACATGAAATTCATTTTTGTTGTTGTTGTTGTTGTTTGTTTTTAGAATTTTGATTTGGCTGCTGGGCTGCTACCTTGAAATCCAAGCCCTAAAAATGCCAGCTTCTTTGGACTTAGAAGATGACCTGGATAAATGATAAAAATTAAGAAAGAGATTTTGGTGAGTGAAACCTTATGCGAGAGAGTTAATAATTGTAATGCTCTTTTGCATCTTCTCTTTTCAGAAGTTTTCTTATTGTCCTCTTGGCATATGCTTCTGGAATAATATTCACCATGGTTTTGGATGACCTTCCAAACTTAGAAGACATCTATACTTCCTTGTGTTCATCAACAATGGAAGACTCAGAGATGGATTTTGACTCTGGACTAGAAGATGATGACACAAAAAGTGATAGTATTTTGGAGGATTCCACAATTTTTGTGGCCTTCAAAGGAAATATAGATGATAAAGACTTCAAATGGAAATTAGATGCAATATTGAAAAACGTGCCCAATTTGTTACACATGGGTAATTTGCTTTAATTATTTTTTCTTCCTGTTATTAATATAATTCTTTTTCTTTCACAATCAAGAGTCCAGCAAGCTAAAAGTACAGAAGGTGGAGCCCTGGAACAGCGTGCGTGTGACATTCAACATCCCCCGGGAAGCAGCGGAGCGGCTACGGATCCTTGCTCAGAGCAACAACCAGCAGCTTCGGGATTTAGGGATTCTCTCCGTTCAGATTGAAGGTCTTTTACTTTGCCATGTGCCCATCTAGACCGATTTCCTTTTTATCACTTGACTCATTTTCAGGGGAAGGTGCTATTAACCTGGCTTTGGCTCAGAACCGAAGCCAAGATGTGAGAATGAATGGACCCATGGGAGCTGGAAATTCAGTTAGGATGGAGGCGGGATTTCCTATGGCAAGTGGTCCAGGTAAGACCTCCCACTCAATTGTATGACATTTTAAAATTGTGCCAATTCCAGTACTCTATTTTAGGGATCTTTTTTCTAGGAATAATAAGGATGAACAACCCTGCCACTGTTATGATACCCCCGGGTGGAAATGTGTCATCTTCCATGATGGCACCAGGCCCCAATCCAGAGCTGCAGCCCAGGACTCCTCGCCCTGCTTCTCAGTCAGGTAATGACTTCCAATCTTTGAGGATGAAGAGTTAATTATTGCTTTGTTGACTATCTTTAAACAGATGCAATGGATCCACTCCTCTCTGGGCTCCATATACAGCAGCAAAGTCATCCCTCAGGATCTTTAGCTCCCCCACATCACCCAATGCAGCCTGTCTCTGTGAACAGACAAATGAACCCAGCTAATTTTCCCCAGCTGCAGCAGCAGCAGCAACAACAACAACAGCAGCAGCAGCAGCAGCAGCAGCAACAACAGCAACAGCAGCAACAACAGTTGCAGGCAAGACCCCCACAGCAACATCAGCAGCAACAGCCACAGGGAATTCGACCCCAGTTTACTGCCCCAACTCAGGTGCCTGTTCCTCCAGGCTGGAACCAGCTGCCTTCTGGAGCCCTTCAACCTCCTCCAGCCCAGGGTTCTCTGGGCACAATGACTGCAAACCAAGGGTGGAAGAAGGCTCCCTTGCCCGGCCCAATGCAACAGCAACTCCAGGCAAGACCATCCTTAGCCACGGTACAGACGCCTTCCCACCCTCCCCCTCCATATCCCTTTGGCAGCCAGCAAGCCTCACAAGCCCACACAAACTTTCCTCAGATGAGCAACCCAGGCCAGTTCACAGCTCCTCAGATGAAGAGTTTGCAGGGAGGGCCCTCTAGGGTCCCAACTCCCTTGCAGCAGCCCCACCTCACCAACAAGTCTCCTGCCTCCTCACCCTCCTCCTTCCAGCAGGGATCCCCTGCATCCTCCCCAACGGTTAACCAAACTCAGCAGCAGATGGGACCAAGGCCACCTCAAAATAACCCACTTCCCCAGGGATTTCAGCAGCCTGTCAGCTCTCCGGGTCGGAATCCTATGGTTCAACAGGGAAATGTGCCACCTAACTTCATGGTGATGCAGCAGCAACCACCAAACCAGGGGCCACAGAGTTTACATCCAGGCCTAGGAGGTGAGGAACACTGTAGCTATTTGTGTTGGTAAACTAAAGTTTTGGGGTCCATTGTTAATTACAGAGAAAAGTGAGCCCTCAAACCTTGCTGTGGCGTGGCCTCAGATCACATTTAGGGAGCAGATTGCCATCTTTTCCTTGGCATGTTCTAAGTGTAAGTTTTTTAGTATTTATTTTTCATTTTGAAATGCCTAAACGCCTCCCACCTGGCTTCTCAGCAGGACAGGCCAATCCGAACTTTATGCAAGGTCAGGTGCCTTCGACCACAGCAACCACCCCTGGGAATTCAGGAGCCCCTCAGCTGCAAGCAAATCAAAATGTCCAGCATGCAGGTTTGTTTTCTGTGATTTGTTTAGCCAGCATTTTTCTGAAACTGTGACTTTTTTTTTTTTTAAGGTGGTCAAGGAGCTGGTCCTCCTCAAAACCAGATGCAGGTGTCCCACGGGCCGCCAAATATGATGCAGCCCAGCCTCATGGGAATTCATGGCAACATGAACAATCAGCAGGCTGGTACTTCTGGGGTTCCTCAAGTGAACCTCAGCAACATGCAAGGCCAGCCCCAGCAGGGCCCACCATCTCAGCTGATGGGCATGCACCAGCAAATCGTGCCCTCCCAGGGCCAGATGGTCCAGCAACAAGGAACCTTGAACCCTCAGAACCCTATGATCCTTTCAAGGGCCCAGCTTATGCCACAGGGCCAGATGATGGTGAACCCCCCGAGCCAAAATCTTGGGCCCTCGCCCCAAAGGATGACCCCACCCAAGCAGATGCTTTCCCAGCAGGGCCCACAAATGATGGCGCCACATAACCAGATGATGGGGCCTCAGGGGCAGGTTTTGCTCCAACAGAACCCAATGATAGAGCAGATTATGACCAATCAAATGCAGGGGAATAAGCAGCAGTTTAACACTCAGAACCAGTCCAATGTCATGCCGGGACCAGCCCAGATAATGAGGGGACCAACTCCAAACATGCAAGGAAATATGGTGCAGTTTACGGGACAGATGTCAGGACAGATGCTGCCCCAGCAAGGGCCTGTGAACAACAGTCCATCTCAGGTTATGGGCATTCAGGGACAGGTCCTGCGGCCACCAGGGCCCAGCCCACACATGGCCCAGCAGCATGGTGATCCTGCTACTACAGCAAATAACGATGTCAGTTTATCTCAGATGATGCCTGATGTTAGCATTCAACAAACCAACATGGTCCCCCCTCATGTGCAGGCCATGCAGGGAAACAGTGCCTCGGGAAACCACTTCTCAGGCCATGGGATGTCTTTCAATGCACCTTTCAGTGGAGCTCCCAATGGAAATCAGATGTCCTGTGGTCAAAATCCAGGCTTCCCAGTCAATAAGGATGTCACGCTAACGAGCCCATTGTTGGTCAACTTATTGCAGAGTGACATATCTGCAGGCCATTTTGGGGTAAACAATAAGCAAAATAATACCAACGCAAATAAACCGAAGAAGAAGAAACCCCCTCGGAAGAAGAAAAATAGTCAGCAAGATCTAAAGTAGGTTGTGATGGTTTTGCCTCAAATTTTATTATGTCACTTTTTTTTTTTTTTTTTTTTTTAGCACCCCAGATACTCGCCCAGCTGGTCTGGAAGAGGCTGATCAGCCACCGTTGCCTGGAGAACAAGGAATTAACTTGGATAACTCAGGCCCTAAACTGCCAGAATTTTCAAACCGGCCACCAGGTGATAAAATGTTAGCTAGATTATATACTTATCTAACTTCCCTAATTTGGGGGGCTTGTTTTAGGTTATCCTTCTCAACCAGTTGAACAGAGGCCACTTCAGCAGATGCCTCCTCAACTCATGCAGCATGTGGCACCCCCACCACAGCCACCACAGCAGCAGCCACAGCCACAACTGCCTCAGCAGCAGCAGCCACCACCTCCCAGTCAGCCACAGTCTCAGCAGCAGCAGCAGCAGCAGCAACAAATGATGATGATGCTCATGATGCAGCAGGATCCCAAATCAGTTAGGCTTCCAGTCTCTCAAAATGTCCATCCTCCAAGGGGCCCCCTGAACCCCGACTCCCAGAGAATGCCCATGCAACAGAGTGGCAGTGTGCCTGTCATGGTCAGTCTGCAAGGACCTGCCTCCGTGCCACCATCACCTGATAAACAAAGAATGCCAATGCCTGTGAATACTCCCTTGGGAAGCAATTCAAGGAAAATGGTCTATCAGGAGAGCCCGCAGAATCCTTCCAGCTCGCCACTGGCGGAGATGGCCTCACTCCCTGAAGCAAGTGGCAGTGAAGCACCATCTGTCCCAGGAGGCCCAAACAACATGCCTTCACATGTAGTACTTCCCCAGAATCAGTTAATGATGACAGGGCCAAAACCTGGACCATCGCCCCTTTCAGCAACTCAAGGTGCAACTCCCCAGCAACCCCCTGTAAATTCCCTGCCCAGCTCTCACGGCCACCACTTCCCAAATGTGGCTGCGCCAACCCAGACATCTAGGCCCAAAACACCAAACAGAGCCAGCCCCAGACCCTATTATCCTCAGACACCCAACAACCGCCCTCCCAGCACAGAACCTTCAGAAATCAGTCTGTCACCAGAAAGACTCAATGCCTCCATAGCAGGACTCTTCCCTCCACAGATTAATATTCCTTTACCTCCTAGGCCAAATTTAAACAGGGGCTTTGATCAACAAGGCCTAAATCCAACAACTTTGAAGGCCATCGGGCAAGCACCTTCAAATCTTACCATGAATCCTTCCAATTTTGCTACCCCACAAACTCACAAATTAGATTCTGTGGTAGTGAATTCTGGAAAGCAGTCTAATTCTGGAGCAACAAAACGGGCAAGTCCAAGCAACAGTCGCAGGTCTAGTCCTGGGTCCAGTAGGAAAACCACTCCAAGCCCTGGGAGGCAAAATTCAAAAGCCCCTAAACTTACTCTGGCCTCTCAGACAAATGCAGCCCTATTGCAGAATGTGGAGTTGCCGAGAAATGTATTGGTCAGTCCCACTCCTCTGGCCAATCCCCCTGTACCTGGGAGCTTTCCTAACAACAGTGGGCTGAATCCTCAGAATTCTACTGTGTCTGTGGCTGCAGTTGGGGGTGTTGTTGAGGATAACAAGGAGAGCTTGAATGTGCCTCAGGACAGTGATTGCCAGAATTCCCAGAGTAGGAAGGAACAGGTAAACATTGAACTAAAAGCAGTCCCTGCCCAAGAAGTTAAAATGGTTGTCCCTGAAGATCAGTCCAAAAAGGATGGGCAGCCTTCGGATCCTAACAAACTTCCCAGTGTCGAAGAGAACAAAAATTTGGTGTCTCCTGCTATGAGGGAAGCACCAACATCGTTAAGTCAACTTCTTGACAACTCTGGAGCTCCCAATGTGACAATTAAACCCCCTGGGCTTACAGATCTGGAAGTAACACCTCCAGTAGTTTCTGGGGAGGACCTCAAAAAAGCATCTGTCATTCCCACACTGCAGGATCTGTCTTCTTCTAAAGAACCTTCTAATTCCCTAAACTTACCTCACAGTAATGAGCTGTGTTCATCCCTTGTGCATCCCGAATTGAGTGAGGTCAGTTCTAACGTTGCACCAAGCATCCCTCCAGTAATGTCAAGACCTGTTAGCTCTTCCTCCATTTCCACTCCCTTGCCCCCAAATCAAATAACTGTATTTGTCACTTCCAATCCCATCACAACTTCAGCTAACACATCAGCAGCTTTGCCAACTCACTTGCAGTCTGCATTGATGTCAACAGTTGTCACAATGCCCAATGCGGGTAGCAAGGTTATGGTTTCTGAGGGACAGTCAGCTGCTCAGTCTAATGCCCGGCCTCAGTTCATTACACCTGTCTTTATCAATTCATCCTCAATAATTCAGGTTATGAAAGGATCACAGCCAAGCACAATTCCTGCAGCCCCACTGACAACCAACTCTGGCCTGATGCCTCCCTCTGTTGCAGTTGTTGGCCCTTTACACATACCTCAGAACATAAAATTTTCTTCTGCTCCTGTACCGCCTAATGCCCTCTCCAGTAGTCCTGCTCCAAACATCCAGACAGGTCGACCTTTGGTCCTTAGCTCACGAGCCACCCCTGTTCAGCTTCCTTCCCCTCCTTGTACGTCTTCTCCAGTTGTCCCTTCTCATCCCCCTGTGCAGCAAGTGAAAGAATTGAATCCAGATGAGGCTAGCCCTCAGGTGAACACCTCAGCAGATCAGAACACTCTTCCCTCTTCACAGTCAACCACAATGGTTTCTCCCCTTTTGACCAATAGTCCAGGGTCCTCTGGCAACCGGCGAAGCCCAGTCTCGTCTAGTAAGGGCAAAGGAAAAGTGGACAAAATTGGCCAAATTTTGTTGACCAAGGCATGTAAGAAAGTTACAGGCTCTCTTGAGAAAGGGGAAGAACAATATGGTGCAGATGGAGAGACTGAAGGCCAAGGGCTAGACACCACAGCTCCGGGGCTCATGGGAACAGAGCAGTTATCCACAGAGCTGGACAGTAAAACCCCAACGCCCCCAGCACCCACTCTGCTAAAAATGACCTCTAGCCCTGTGGGCCCGGGCACTGCCTCAGCAGGACCCAGCTTACCTGGCGGTGCTCTCCCCACCAGTGTACGCTCGATAGTAACCACTCTGGTACCCTCCGAGCTCATCTCCGCCGTACCGACCACAAAAAGCAATCATGGTGGCATAGCATCTGAGTCACTTGCGGGTGGCCTAGTGGAGGAGAAGGTGGGATCCCATCCAGAACTTCTACCCAGCATAGGTATGTACTTGGGGCTTCATCATCTCTTTGTGAAAGGTCTGTAATTTTTTTTTCCTTGCCTTAGCCCCGTCGCAGAATTTAGTCTCAAAGGAAACTTCAACCACAGCACTGCAGGCCTCTGTTGCCAGACCAGGTAAGGCGTACTTTGGAAAAACTTCTTGGAGTATTTCATTTCTATCCTTTATATTTTTTTGCAGAGCTGGAGGTAAATGCTGCCATAGTCTCTGGACAAAGGTAAGATGATCATTTCTGCAGACGTAGCATGACTGCTTGGAAACTTTTTGCTTCCCTCTGTCAGCAGTGAGCCCAAAGAGATAGTTGAAAAGTCCAAAATCCCAGGCCGAAGAAACTCCCGAACTGAAGAGCCAACTGTGGCCTCTGAAAGTGTGGAAAATGGACATCGTAAACGATCTTCTCGACCTGCTTCAGCCTCCAGCTCTACTAAAGGTTAGCAGTGGGATGTGGGTGCTATTTGTGGGTCCACTGAACATGTCCTTTCTTTCCCCCACAGACATAACCAGTGCGGTGCAATCCAAGCGAAGAAAATCCAAGTAAACAAGCAGGACTGCGACTTGATACTTGGAAATGTGTGTGACTTTTACAAAGAGCAATTTTGAGCTGTGACTTTTTTAAATCAATTTCTGTACAGTTAGTAATTTTAATAATGTGGCCCTTTTCCTAGTCCCTGCAACCTGTTTCATAAAGTGCAATGGGGAAAGCAGGACTGTTGAGCCCTTTTGGTGTTGCGAGTTGAAGTTCAAGGTTTCTAAAATGTTGTCTTGTATTGAAAGGAGCTAATGCCATTATAAATGTTACTAGTTTTCACATTTCCTAAGCAGCCTAGAGTACAGGGTGAGCATTTTTAGATCTCCTAATGATGTATTGTGCCGTGGAAGTACTGTGTGTGAATAGCAGTAGTGGGGGCAAAAGCAATCTTCTCATTTGGAAATGTTGTAAATAATTTTATTATATAGTGTTTTGGATGTATTTGTTGTAGAAATGGACCAGTGAATAAAGAGAATCTAAGGATTTGTACAATGTGAAATAACGTGTTAAATAAATGTCATTGTCATAGAACATAAAGTTATGTTATTGGTAAGGGATTTTTGGGTGATCAGCTCTTTCTTTGGACCTT